TGGCAGGCACCTGTAATCCAGGAGAATCACTTGAACCCGGGAAGCGAGGTTGCAGCCTCCCACGTAGCTGGAATTAAGGCGCGGACCAGCACACCTGGGTAATTTTTGTATTTTTAGTAGAGAAGGGGTTTTGCCATGTTGACCAGGCTGGTCTCAGATTCCTGACCGCAGGTGATCCGCCCAAAGTGCTGGAATTACAAGTGTGAGACTCATCTTTTTTTTTTTTTTTTTTTGAGACGGAGTCTTGCTCTGTCTCCCCAGCTAGAGTGCAGTGGTTCGCTGGATCTCAGCTCACTGCAACCTCTGCCTTACGAGTTCAAGCGATTCTCCCGCCTCAGCCCTCCTGAGTGGCTGGGATTACAGGCGCGCGCCACCACGCCCGACTAATTTTTTTTTTTTGTATTTTTAGTAGAGACGGGGTTTCACCACATTGGTCAGGCTGGTCTCGAACTCCTGACCTCATGATCCACCCGCCTCGGCCTCCCAAAGTGCTGGGATTACAGGCGTGAGCCACCGTGCCCGGCCCAAGACTCATCTTTCTTAAGCCCTTAAAGCACTTTGCACACATTACCTCATGGTATTACCACCCTCATTCAACAGATGAGGAAAGCTAGTTTCAAGCAAGTTCACTGAGGATCAGAGACGTTAAATGATTTGCCTAAAGTTAGAGAACTAATAAGTGAGAAAGCTAGTCCTGCTGCGTTTTACTAACGTGCCAATCAGCTGCCCAGGAAGATAATGAAAACTTGAGTAAGACAGGCAGCCAAAGCCACAGCGGGGACGTTCCCAGCCTGGCTCGCTTCCGGCACTGACGCCTCCAGCCGCGACCTCTAGACTTCAGCCCTTCCATTGGTCGTCCGTCACAGTGCCACAGTGCGCCATGCTCACACGACGGCCAGCAGCCAATCAGCGCGGCTCATCTTCGCCCAGCCAGGACACGCAGGATCGCGTTATCTGTCCCTCCCGCGGGCACATTGGGAGTTGTAGTCTAATTATATATTTCCGCCCTTAGTGTGGGGAGAGCGGGAACTACTCGACCCACAGAGCCGATCGCGGAGCGGATTCTGCTTTTAGGAGTACCCGCCAACAAGCGGGACCGAGCAGGAATCCGTATCTGGGAACAGGTGAGAGAGGATGTGTGCTGGGCCTTGGAGGAAGGGGGCCGAGACCGGGCCTTACTTCTGTAACGATACTGTGAGGCATCGGAAGGCCAGCCTGTTGTGTCCGTTTTGAAGGTCGGTGGGCTAGACTGGCTGGCCTTCTAGGGTGCTTAGTGCCCCCTCCCTATGCCACTCCCAGGATGCCCCTGTCCCGCTGGTTGAGATCTGTGGGGGTCTTCCTGCTGCCAGCCCCCTACTGGGCACCCCGGGAGAGGTGGCTGGGTTCCCTACGGCGGCCCTCCCTGGTGCACGGGTACCCAGTCCTGGCCTGGCACAGTGCCCGCTGCTGGTGCCAAGCGTGGACAGAGGAACCTCGGTGAGTGTGGTTGGGGTGAGGGGCCTTGGGGATCAGGTTTCTGACTTGTTTTTCTTCTACTTAGAGCCCTTTGCTCCTCCCTCAGAATGAACGGAGACCAGAATTCAGATGTTTATGCCCAAGAAAAGCAGGATTTCGTTCAGCACTTCTCCCAGATCGTTAGGGTGCTGACTGAGGATGAGATGGGGCACCCAGAGATAGGAGATGCTATTGCCCGGCTCAAGGAGGTGAGGGATTCATGACTTGGGGGAGTAAGGCTTGATACCCTGTACCTCTTTCCTTGCCCTCCAGGTCCTGGAGTACAATGCCATTGGAGGCAAGTATAACCGGGGTTTGACGGTGGTAGTAGCATTCCGGGAGCTGGTGGAGCCAAGGAAACAGGATGCTGATAGTCTCCAGCGGGCCTGGACTGTGGGCTGGTGTGTGGAACTGGTGAGAGGGGTAGGGCAAGGGAGAAGAAGTTTGAGCCCTGCAGGTCTTATTCCACTCTTTCTAGCTGCAAGCTTTCTTCCTGGTGGCAGATGACATCATGGATTCATCCCTTACCCGCCGGGGACAGATCTGCTGGTATCAGAAGGTAATGTGGGCAGGAAAATAGCAGTGGGTATGTTGATTGCTTGTTTTTCTGTCTGTCATGACAGCCGGGCGTGGGTTTGGATGCCATCAATGATGCTAACCTCCTGGAAGCATGTATCTACCGCCTGCTGAAGCTCTATTGCCGGGAGCAGCCCTATTACCTGAACCTGATCGAGCTCTTCCTGCAGGTGTATTGCAGACAGGGCCCGATGCCCAGAGGCCTGGCTCATGGACCGTCTTTGTCTTGCTTAGAGTTCCTATCAGACTGAGATTGGGCAGACCCTGGACCTCCTCACAGCCCCCCAGGGCAATGTGGATCTTGTCAGATTCACTGAAAAGAGGTGAGGGGAGGTGAGGGACAGCGCGAACCATGTCCTGAGGAGTTTCTCTTCTCCCCTTACTCAGGTACAAATCTATTGTCAAGTACAAGACAGCTTTCTACTCCTTCTACCTTCCTATAGCTGCAGCCATGTACATGGTGAGTGAGCCTCCTCACCCCTCTCTGCTCTGGGTTTGGCTTATTAACCCCCCTTTCCCTGCAGGCAGGAATTGATGGCGAGAAGGAGCACGCCAATGCCAAGAAGATCCTGCTGGAGATGGGGGAGTTCTTTCAGATTCAGGTAAGAAGGCAGGAGGCAGTAGCAGAGAACAGCCTCTTTTGCTGCCCTCCCCCTCCCTGCCCAGGATGATTACCTTGACCTCTTTGGGGACCCCAGTGTGACCGGCAAAATTGGCACTGACATCCAGGACAACAAATGCAGCTGGCTGGTGGTTCAGTGTCTGCAACGGGCCACTCCAGAACAGTACCAGATCCTGAAGGTGCCTGAGAGAGGGTGGTGGGTCCCTGAGTTAGCCCGTTTTCCTGTCTTTCAACCTCTTCCAGGAAAATTACGGGCAGAAGGAGGCTGAGAAAGTGGCCCGGGTGAAGGCGCTATATGAGGAGCTGGATCTGCCAGCAGTGTTCTTGCAATATGAGGAAGACAGTTACAGCCACATTATGGCTCTCATTGAACAGTACGCAGCACCCCTGCCCCCAGCCGTCTTTCTGGGGCTTGCGCGCAAAATCTACAAGCGGAGAAAGTGACCTAGAGATTGCAAGGGCGGGGAGAGGAGGCTCTCAATAAATAATCGTGTAACCTTCTTGTGGTTCTGTTCTTGCTCGGCCCAGCCAG